TGGCTGAGCTGGAGGACCTGAACTGGAAATCAGAACCATGAGAGGCAGAGTAGGAGCATCCTGCTGGGAGGTTGGAGGGCAGGCAGTTGGAGAGGCTGGTGTGGAGGGGGGATGGGAAATTGACCACTGTACTATGTTCACTGTAGACCACAGTGGTCTACAGTGAACACTGTAATCCGATCCTGTGGCCACTGGGTTTCACGGTCGGGAGTGGCATGATCAGATTTGTGTTTTGCAAGAGTGACTCTGCCATTGGCTGGAGAAGGGATGCGGAGGCAGGCATACACATGGTCTTTACAAGACACATTTCAAGATGACACCTAAAATTCACAATGAGGCCATTTACTAAGCTCCTGCCTTGTGCTAGGAGGTACACATGGGGCTCTAACCCACTGAATGGCTACAAACACTGTTAAACTGAATTTCATTATCCCCACATCGTAGCTGAAGAACATGCTCAGAGAGGTCCAATATTTTGCTCAGGGTCACACAGCCAGATGCAACCAGAATAGTCTACACCGAAGCCGGTGCTCTTCCTGCCGTACCGTGGCAACCTCACCAGTCTCTAACCCGTGTTGGCCTTTTTTCTCTCTCAGGAGCCTTCGGGGCCAGGGCTGACATTTGTGTTCAAGATGATTTCCTTCCTGCTCAAATAAATGCCAAACTAAATGATGGAAGTGATTCAGCAAGAAATAGAATTTGAGAGGGAAAAAAGAGCTGTGTGAAAACATTTACAAATGGATTAAAAATTTAAGTCCATCAACCCATGCCAACATACTTGGAAGTTTGGGAGATATTTTTAGACCATGAAATCCAAATGGCACAGATCGTGGGTTGGAAAGATAGAAACGCAAATAATAGTTTTCTAGCTGTGACCAGAGATTGCTTTTGCTTAGTTTTTCCTAGCTATAAAATAGCAACAATCAAAACGCAGAATTCACTGCAAGCACATCCTTCCTCCTCCTCCTTTTTACTTTTTCTTTTGTTTTCTTCTTCTTCCTCTTTTTTTTTTTTTTTTTTTTTCATATTTCTCCTTCTTCCCCCTTAGAGCTCAGCTTCTTGTTCTGGGAAAGCCCTGGAGAGACCTACGCCTACATGACGTTTGCTTTTGAACTCCCTTGACACTTTCAGAGGCTGGTAGCAGAAACCCATCTTAAACCAGCTGAGGCGTCCCAGGGATCTTGCTTGCTCATGGACCCCAAAGGAGATCAAGAAGGCCTGAGTGAGGGGTGTGGCTTTACAGTGAAGAAAAGTAATTGCCTTCCTAAGTTAGGGACCCACTGACTTAGCTGGGTTCAGGTGCCTACTGCAGAACCCTTATTCCCCACCTGTGTCTTTGGGTGAAAGGATCATAAGATGGCATGACAGCTGCTACAAAACAGGGGGCAGAATAGCTCCCAGGAAAAAGGAGGAGTGCTTGTCAAATTCTTTGACAATAGGAAGGAACGTTTATTGAGCATTTGCATTTTCCAGGCACATTTGTAGCTGCTTACCTGTGCTCTTTCAATCCTCACAACAGCCCCCACAAAGTAAGTGCAGCTAAAGGAAAATGAAAAGGGGATTTGGTTACGCTGTAGTGTGGTTGGGATGACAAATATGAGATGGTATTTATAAGTCGCTGGGGGTGATGCCCAGCAGGTAGTACTTACGCCGTGGTAACTTCTGTTTCCATCTCTTAAAAATGCTTTCAATTATTTTTATTTCTATCAGAGGAATACATACATATATTCAAGCCCAAAGTCATATAGGAAGGCAGGTTAAAAATGAAAAGCCACAGCCCCTTCCCCAGAGGCAGTCTCGTTCTTTCTGTCCTTAGAACTCCTGGTGGTTCTCCTGCATCTCTAAATCATGCGCTCGTGGCGCTGTCTCTTGATGAATCAACTTTAGGCACTTCTATTGATTTTCTGTTTTATCTTATCTCCCTTATGGTTTACGTCCTCTTTTCTTCTTCTCTCTCTCCCATAACCCAGCTCACCCGCTACTCTGCTCCTTCTTTTTCTTTAATCTCCATTACTTTTCTTTCTCCTGTTTTTTTTCAGTCTCTTTCCTCACACACAGCCAATCACTGTGTGGCCCACGCACAGGTACCCCTCCACCACCTCTTCCCCACCTTCTTCCTTTTCTTCTTTCTTGCAGTGTCTTCTCCACATCTGTGTCCTAGAAACCTTTACTGTCTGCCTGTGGTTTTCTCTGGTACCTTTATCTTGACCCTTGTCTGCCCATTCTGCCCTGCTTTAGGGTTATTTCTAGCTGTGTTACCACCACTTGTTAAAAATCTTGTTCTTGCATTCATTACCTTATGAAGCCTGCAGAACACGCCACGATGTAAGTCTTTGGATTCTCATTTTGGGGATATGAAAACAGAGCATCCTAAGATGGACTCAGAGTCCCAGGGGGAGAGGGAAAGAGCCACATGCATAGCTTATTTGGGGACCAAGTCTGATGTGACTCACCCTGGGTTCCCAGAAGGGGCTCAGGAAATGTTTGTTGTGGGATTGAACAGGAAGCTACCCTAATGGTAATGAGATGAATTGGACATTCCTCTCTGACTTCTATCGTTTGATTTTCTGAGGCCATTCACATACACACATACATGCTGTCTCACACACCACTCACGTGCTTCTGGCTTTAAATTCGTCTCCTCCTACATCTTTTTTATTGTTTTCTATTAAGCCTGATTTCTGTTTGGGAGGCAGCCTGCTTGTAACAAGCCTTTGGTAGTTTTGTCCTCCCGTCGCCTGGGATAATTTATGGGCTTGGAGAAAGGGAACTTGCCTCCTGTACTGTCAATATTAAATATACATTGCTTCCCTCACAAAATAGCATTCAGAGTTGTAATAAATCCTCTGGAAATTACCTGGAGTTAACTATGAGTTGGTTAAGTGCCAGTAATTAGCATTGCCTGGGAATTTTTGCTGACACATAGACTCATCCTGGTTGCCTTGCTTGGCTTTAATTGTATCCCGGAGCTCTAGAATTTTGGACCTGGAAGAGGTCTTCCCAGTCTAGCTCTGCTTTTCAGCTTAAAGGACGAAGAACCTGAACCCAGGGAAGGAGGGAGTTTGCTTAAGGACACACAGATTCCCAGCAGCCAAGGAGAGCAGAGTCCGGGTCTCCCAAGCTCATGTTTTCAGCCCCTTTGATCTGTTCATTTCCAGGCAGGGTGCTCTCAGGTCAAGCTAATGTGTGGCATGATGCAGTTTGCCAAGCTGTTTTGCACAGTCTTTCCAAAATTAGTTATTAATTGGGTGCTAATCTTGTTGGCCACCACGAAGGCATTGTCTTTAGAGTAGCTTAAGGTTGGTGGATCCAGGCTGAGGCATGTTGTGGAAGCCACTGCAGGGCCGTTAGCAATAAACATGTACCAGGAGGTCATCTGGTTCTTTTTCTGCTTGGAGAGGCAAACAGTAACCCAGCTTATCCCTTCTGGGCTCCCATCTGATAAAGACCTCAGCCTTTGAATAGACACAGATGATTAAATACAGTTCAGCTCTGCAAATGCCCATGGAGCACACTACTCTGTGCCCAGCATTGTGCAAGGTATCCCGGGCATATGGGCATGTAAGATGGACTTCTTGCTTGGAAAATTATAAAGTGTTTAATAGGCAGACAGATAGGGATGTAGAGAAACAGCTGAGTTCTAGCCTCAGAAACAGAGACTTGAGATGAAACCAAGGGTTTACTAACCGTATGACCTAGCCCAGTTCTGTAACCTTGGTGAGTCTTGATTTTCTCATCTGTGAAATGGGGTAGTTGTGAGACTTGAATAGGATTCTGTATGGGAAATGCCTGACACATAGTAAGAGCTCAGTAAATGATATTAATAATAATGATTTTTTGTGTGTTTTTTTGGGGTGGGTGGGTGGGGCTAATCACAGAAGAACTAAGGGTGCCCAAAGGAGGGAAAATTAATTTGATTTGGAGGATTGGGGAAGATGTCTTCATGGCTTTACTGCTTATTAGAGTCGTTTTTTTATTTCTTCTTAACTTGATCTTAGTGCCTCAGTTGAGTAATATCATTCATTCATTCACTTGATTTCCCTTAAAAATATTTATGTTGGGGATGGGGCAGGTGCATGGGGGAAATAAATGCAAGCTAATGTGTCCCTGCCCACAGTGAACGCAGAGTCTGGAGGAGAGAGGCGGGAAAGCCACGTGGCTGTGCTGCCCTGGGCCATGGAGACCTGCCTTGCCTTTCCTCCTCCTCACCTTTGCTCACAGCTGCCTCTCCTTCTCCTGATCTGGGGCCTGACCCTCTTCCTTTCTGAAAGGCCAGCTCTTTGCTTCCCCATGAAGTGACAGTGACAGGAATGTGACAATGTAATGCCACAATTAAGAGCATTTGGGACTTGGCTCCAAATGTCAGTCCACCCCTTTTCATGACACCAGTTGGTCCTTTTGCCTTTCTGAGCCTTAGGTTTTTGTGTCTATAAAACAGGCATAGAATTGTGAGAATTACAAGGTGATATTGATCGGGTGCAGAGCATGTTACCTGGAAACACCCTGAAGGCTTTAGCCCATATTACTACCCTGAAATCCAAGTCTCCTTATACTTTCTCACCAACTAATTTTGTTCTAAGAATAAAGCTCAATGTTTCTAGGTTCCTTTGTAATTTACAAAGCACTCTGCTTTGTCGAATCCTCATAATCAGGTGAAGTGAGCAGGAATTATTATTCTCTTTATTTTATATAAAAGGAACAGGCTTGGAGATGCTGATTGATGTGACAGAGTCCCATGCCTGATTCAGTCAAAGTCCAATGCCACCAAATCCCACGCTCTCTGCAATCTGCCATCCTGCAGCTCAGTTGGCGGAGCAGCACTGACCTGTGGTCAGCTGTGTCACACTGTGCATCTGTCTCATACCACATTCCCCGTAGCATTCTGTAGAGCTATGCTTATTTTAACATGCTCAGTTTGCACAACTCTATGAAGTAGGCTTGATTATTTATTCCTTTATTTTTACAAGAAGGAAGTGGAGGCACAGAAAAGTTACATGATTTTCCTAAGTTCAGTCCCAGCTGCTGGGCTGCAAAGCACCAGCTCCTGTCCTCCACACCATGCTGTCTTTTTATTATGAGTTTGTGCCTCATTATTTGGAATAAAATCCTTGATTCAACGATATTCAGTGTAGACCCTTCACACGGGGCAGGACAGATGACCCCAGTTGTAGCACGAAGGCACAGAATCAGAACTCAAAGTGCAGAAACAGAGCTTAATGCCAGGAACCAGTTGGTGGCTGGGTGAGGAGGGCAGGAGGGAGCACACAGGAGACAGGTGCAAAAGGATTAGAGGGGCATGAGCTAAATCACATGAGATAAATGGGCTCAGCAACCCACCCACGTCCTCTGAGCACTCACACCCCTTGGGAAATAGGGGTTGATGGAGTGGTAGCATCCTTTCTGTGTATTGCCAGAGGTGGACCCTGGAACCAGACTGCTGGGTTCAACTCCCAGCTCCATAACTTGCCAGTTGTGTCACTGTGGGCAAGTTTCTGAACCTCTCGGTACCTCTTGGGTTTCTGATAAGAAGAAAAGGGGGCAATGAACTGTGCTTGTCCAAGGGGCTTGGTAAGAGGATTAAATCACTTATTATTTATAAAGTGCTGAGAACAATGCTTGGCCCTTAGCTGTGTGAAAGTAGTTGTTGAGTAAATAAGACAAATGGGGGGGTAAAGAGTGTCAGAGGGCTGGGTGACCTGACCAGGGTCATAGTGGGTACTGGAACGGGACCTGAACTCAGGGCTCCTGGAACTCACCCCGTAGAAATCTACACTGTTTGCCTTATATTTCACTACTGGCTGCAAAATTAAGAAAATGAAACAAAATGCAACAAAAAACATCTACCCCAGTAGTTCTCAGTGGTTTGGAGATGAGATGAAGCTTTTCGAAATAAGCATCCAAATCAGCCTTGTGTATCTGTGCTGGGGAGGGGTGTGTTTGGAGGAGTGAGGTAGGAGTGTGGGTAGTGGGGGATGATGGATTTTTAACAAAGCCCTTTTCTCCATGTATCTTTTGAGAACTCTGGCTGTCACTTGTCTCTGACACGTGGACATCTCCATCCAGGCCCCTTTTTAAAACCTTTTGATTCTCATTAATGCTGGTTTTCAATTAAATTATTCTTAGCCCTAGAAACTACCCAATTAAAGAAGCAATTTTCTGTACTTTCCCTGGAAGTGATTGCTTACCTGGTTTGGTGGTGCCTTTAGCGGTGAACAAAGCCAGAGCGAATACTCCTGGGCCACCGGCTCTAATTGGTAGTGCTGGGGGTGGAAGGGATGGGGAGGGGTGTGATTCCCATAGGTGGGGGTGGATTTCTACAAAAGCTAACCTGACAAAGAAATTGGCTAGCCAAATGCCAGTCCTCCCCGACCCCCTCCCTACCTTTATTTCCAAAGGTTATGCTCAAGCGGGGCCTTAGCAATAGCTCCAATTTGTAATTCTAATTTCCTTGGAAATAGGGCTAAATAGAGCATTTGTCATTTCTCTCCATGTGGATTACCGGCCGCAGATGAGGATTTATGGCCTGAGCTGCTTCGGCCTCAGGAGCCTGTCTCTGGGGCTGAGATAGGGTGTCTGAGCACAGATTCGGGGAGAGGGTGTTGCATAGGGAGAAGGGGCTGGGTGTTGTCAGTTAAAAATATCTCAAACATTTTTTTCTCTAAATCTAGAAGAGAGAAAAAACCATGTATCCTGTTAAAGCTTCAGGTTGCCTGGTTATGAATAAAATAAGAAGCAGGAAAATGTTCAAAGGGAAATGCTTTGAGCACTGTGGGAGTGGTTTTTCTGCCCTGGATATTTCTTCTGGGAGAGAGAATGCCTTGACCTCATAGGTCAGTTGAAGACCAAGGCCCGGGTAGGAGCTCATGCGGCTCCCCGGGGTAGCTTGTATGGGGAACTAGGAGAAAATCTGGCCCACCTTGTTGGAAGCTAGAGTTTGAGAAGTTTGCCATTGGCATTTAGAGTCCATCTTTGCAGCCGTTGGTGCATTCTGAAAATACATTTTAGCCCTTACTCGTTGCCAGACTCTGTGCTAGGCACCAGGGAAACCAGTGGGGAACCCACACCAAATGGTTCTGCAGCTCCATGGAGTTTGTAGCCTGGTGGGGGAGACAGACATTGATCAAGGAATTACAAAAATAAATGTCAAATTACCCCCTTGCTAAGCTCTCCAGAGGAGAGGTGCCTAATGCATAAAGGGATTTATACTCCTGGGACAGCTCAGAGTGGGCTTCACAGATGCTGAAACTGAGATACATATGGAGGAAGAATCCGGTTTACTTTCTTTTTTTAAACTTTCATTTTAAGTTCAGGGGTACAAGCACAAGTTTGTTACATAGGTAAACTTGTGTCATGGGGGTTTGTTGTACAGATTATTTCATCAAGCAGGTATTAAGCCTAGTACCCATTAGTTATTTTTCCTGATTCTCTCCCTCCTCCCCACCTCCACCCTCTGAAAGACCGCAGTGTATGCTGTTCGCCTCTGTGTGTCCATGTATTCTCAATCATTTAGCTCTCACTTATAAGTGAGAACATGCAGTATTTGTTTTTCTGTTCCTGTGTTAGTTTGCTGAGGATAATGGCCTCCAGCTCCATCCATGTCCCTGAAAAGGACATGATCTCATTTTTTTTATGGCTCCATAGTATTCCGTGGTGTATATGTACCACATTTTCTTTATTCAGTCTATCATTGACGGATATTTAGGTTGATTCCAGAATGGCTGCTATTAAAACGTCAAAAAATGACATGCTGATGAGATTTCAGAGAAAAAGGAATGCTTATACACTGCTGGTGTGAGTTTAAGTTAGTTTAGCCATTGTGGAAGGCAGTATGGCAATTCCTCAAAGACCTAAAGACAGAAAGCCATTCAACCCAGCAATCCCATTACTGGGTATATACCCAAAGGAATATATATATATATATTTGTTTGTTTGTTTGTTTGTTTTGTTTTGTTTTTTGATTTTTGTTTTTTTGGAGCCAGAGTCTCGCTCTATCGCCCAGGCTGGAGTGCAGTGGTGCGATCTCGGCTCACGGCAAGCTCTGCCTTCCGGGTTCACGCCATTCTCCTGCCTCAGCCTCCCGGGTAGCTGGGACTACAGGTGCCTGCCACCGCGCCTGGCTAATTTTTTATTTTTATTTTTAATAGAGATGGGGTTTCACTGTGTTAGCCAGGATGGTCTTGATCTCCCGACCTTGTGATCCACCTGCCTTGGCCTCCCAAAGTGCTGGGATTACAGGCGTGAGCCACTGCACCTGGCCTACCCAAAGGAATATTAATCATTCTATTGTAAAGACACATGCACACATATGTTCATTGCAACACTATTCACAGTAGTAAAGACATGGCATCAACCTACTTTTGAGGTCTTCAAGTGTTGGGGGTGGGAAAGAGTGTACTGGGCCCCACCATTGCTGCCAGTCTTGACTGTGGCATGTGGGGCAGGTAAGTTACTTCTCCTCTTGGAGCCCCAGTTGTCTGGTCTGTAAAATAGAACTAATCAAATCCACTCCACAGTTTCTGTGATAAGAATAGAGAGTTAAGTGCAGGTCGGATATCTGGCAGGCCCTAAACCTTAACAGGTGAGAAGCAGAGTTCTGATTTCTTGATGGCAATGCCATACCCCTTTGAGCAGAAGGTCACTCATGGTCCCTGATAAATACAGTGTCACCTTTGAATAGGACTTGATAGGGCTGGGCTATGTATTTTGCAGGGTTTGGCCCACTTTAACATTCTGTGAGGGTGGCAGAGTGGCATCTGTCTGTGTTGCAGGAAGAAGCTGACTTCAAGGGGTTAGTAACCCCCCTCCTGTGTGTGCACAGTTGGTAAGGGGCAGAGGTGGAGTTCGAATCCAGATTGAGGCTGTCCAAAGTTAGTGTATTTTCTCCTCCTGCTTCCTTGTCTTCGTGGCGTGGGGAAAGGGTCACGTAACCCCTCCAAGCCTCAGTTTCCCACGACCGACATGGAGAACTACGCTGCACAATGGGGCGGTGACCAACACATTCATGTGTTCACTCTTCAGGGCACATTACACTGTGCGGGGCCAGGCTCTGGGCTTGGACACAGAGGGAAGGAAGGACTCAAGGCCACCCCTCAGGGCTGCGTTCTAGTGTGGGAAGACAAACACATGCCAGGAAATGAGGGGACGCCTGATACTGCAGGACCTGGTCAGCGCCATGAAGGACAGCAGGGAAAACGGTGGAAAGACTGTGCAAGTGCAGGGCAGCACTTCATCTGTGCTGCTGGCAGCTTCTCTCTGTTAAGATGACTTTGAGCAGAGACTGGAATGAGTAAAGGAGAGAGCCACAGAGATGACTGTTGGCATCCAAGAGTTCAAACCAATGGCAAATGGAAAACATTCAGAAAAATAAAAATGAACAATACAGCAATAAAACATGACACAAATTAAAAAGAAACAATTCAGTATAATGACTACTGACATAGCATTTGCATTGTATCAGGTATTACAGTAATCTAGAGATGATTTAAAGTATACGGAAGGATGTTTGCAGGTTCTATGCAAATAGTACACCACTTTGTATTAAGGATTGAGCATCTGGGATTGTGATATCCTCAGGAGGTCCCAGAACCAATCCTCTATGGACACTGAAGGATGACTGTAGTTTCCTACTTCTGTGTAACAAATTACCACAAATTTAGCAGCTTAAAGCAGTGTAAATTTGTTATTTTACATGTCTGAAGGTCAGAAGTCCAAAATAGGTCTCACTGGGGTAAAACAAGGTGTCAGCAGGGCTGTGTCCCTTCTGGACTCTGGAGAGAACCTGTTACCCTGCTTTTTCCAGCTTTTGAGGCTACCTGCATTCCTCAGCTCATGGCTCCTTCTACCATCATGAAAGCCAGCAGCACAATCTCTCTCTCACTCTGACTCCTCTCTGCCCCCTCCTCTGCTGGAAAGGAACCTTGTGGCTGTGTTGGGCCCACCTAGGTAATCTGGAATCATCTCTTTAGGGTCAGCTGATTACCATACTTTGTTCCTTCAGCAACCTTGACTCCCCTTTGCCATGTAACCTAGCATAGCACAGATTCTGGGGGTTAAAACATGAATATCTTTAATGGAGGCTTTAATGGAAGCACCTTCTTTCTCAGTGAGAAGTCCTGCTGGGGAGTCAGGGGGCTTGCCATGAAGCCGCGGTCCTGCTGCCTAACTGCTGGGAGACTGTGGCTCTTCATCTCTCTGAGCCTTCCATCTTTAAAATGGGCACTGAAACTTAGATTTATAATTGTGCAGTAGACTTCAAAAAGGTTTGCTGGGATGAATTGAATTTCCGGAGTCTGGTTTATCCTGATGAGTTTGCCGCTCAGTCCAGAAGTCATGTTACTCAGCAGGGGTAAATCTTGACTTTGCCAGAATGGGTTAGGGATGTGGGAAATCTAAACCCAGATGAAAAAATTGGTTCGGCATAAAGCTTGGTAGGAAGTATGGGGGTATTGGGAGCTGGCGTAAGTGGGATGGGTATTTGGGTCATCCAGGGTTATAGGATTTCTTCAGAAAATAAGGTACAAAGAGAAACTGCTTTTGGCCTCCGTCACACTGCGGCTGAAGACTGCCACTAGATAGCAGAATGTTCAGCCAGGCTGGAAATGGTTAAACAAAATGTTACATCTGGCTGGAATGGACCTTAAGGTCACTTCATAGAAGTCCACATGCAATGCTTGAATCTCTTCTTCAAGAGCCCTGAGAGTTGTAGCCTAGACTGTTCATGAACCTTCTTAGTGATAGGGAACAACACACGGCAGCTATCCTTAGAGAGTCTTACGCTGACCACATTTCCTTTCATTGACCTGAGCTCAGTCTCGCTGTCTCTTTCCACAGTATTAGTTTTTCTCCATGAGCGCCACAGAGAATGACCAGACCACCCAAGCCAGGGCTCTCCTAGCAGCTGACCACCATCCATCATCACTCTCAGAGATGTTACTGGTCCATCACCAAGCAGCCGCACCCACACGTTGCAGGGGTTCCCTTGGGTAAGGAGCCTGGCCAGGGCCTCTGGGTTCTGAGCACATCTCCTGTTGGTCATCACAGACCACAGAGAAATCAGGCAGAACTCTTCCTCAGGAAAATAATAGAGGGCCCAGTGGAGTCCCTAAGTTCCTCAGATAGAAGGAGGAATGGGCAGGGTGGGATCGGGGCAGAGACCTTAAATCCTGCCACTGTTTTCTACTGCATTTGGAAGCAGCCCAGGAGCTCCAAGGATTGAGACAGCTTGGTCCAAATGTCAGAAGGAGACTTCAGTGTATCTGAGGACCTGAAAGAGGCAGGAATTCTAGTCTTATATAATACAGACTTGAATAGAAAGCAAATTTTCCTGAATGTATTTCTCATAAGAAGAATCACCTTATAATAGAAAGCAGTTTTTCCTAAATGTATTTCTCATAAGAAGAATCACCTAATAATTGAGTCCTTACAAAATTTTTATTATGTGGCACCATCTCAGTTGTTTTATTTTGTGACAACAGGTTACAACAGGTTCTTTGAGGAAGGGGCACATTTGCCTGTGATATAAACATAGTAGTGCTAGTTTTAGACACTTGTAGCAGTCACTCAATGGAATTGGCTTCATGCACACACACAAAGCTGCTTAATGGATTAAATCATTTTTCCTGGGGCAATGTTCTTACAAATGCAAGTTAAACTGCTGTGAACAATTATTTTAAAGATCTATGAAAGAAAAACCTCAGTAGAGTTAGTGGTTATAGTGTAAGGATCCTCAAAGATGGATGGGTATTTGGGGCCTGGGACAGAGTTTTCAGTGACAGCATCACGGATGGCTTCAAAAGATGTATCTCTCCCAAGCAACCTAGATGTATGAAAATACGGTGCATGAGAATACAGGATGCTCTGGAAAACTGAGTTGAGGAATTAGAGTGTATAGAGGCATCAGAAACAGTGATATCAAAGAATAAATGGTTTCACCAAACGAGTATGGCAAATTAGAAATATTTCTAAATGAACACATATGCAGAGTATTAAATTTCTATGTGTAAACTAAATTAATACATTAAATGTTAGAAATAGACACTTAGCTTTTCAAAGAACAGGCACATTCAGTATTCCATGTTCACCTGCAAGGGAGGCAGGAGAGGAACCACTGTCCCCATCTCATATTTTTGGAAACTGAGGCACAGAGACCAGCCATGAGTGGATGCCAGAACTAAAACCTTAGGCCTGTCCCCTACACCACCCCACTCTTTTTTTTTATTTTTTTTATTTTTTATTTTTATTTTTTTTTTGAGACGGAGTCTCGCTGTCGCCCAGGCTGGAGTGCAGTGGCGCAATCTCGGCTCACTGCAGGCTCCGCCCCCTGGGGTTCACGCCATTCTCCTGCCTCAGCCTCCCGAGTAGCTGGGACTACAGGTGCCCGCCACCTCGCCCGGCTAATTTTTTGTATTTTTAGTAGAGACGGGGTTTCACCGTGTTAGCCAGGATGGTCTCGATCTCCTGACCTCGTGATCCGCCCGCCTCGGCCTCCCAAAGTGCTGGGATTACAGGCGTGAGCCACCGCGCCCGGCCCACCACCCCACTCTTAAGAGAAGCAAACTGGCACAAAAGATTAGTCCAACTCCTGAAAAGCCTGTCCTGAAAATGACAGCAGGCCAAAGACAAGAGACACCTGGGCTGCCTGGAGTAAGTGGGTGGAAATCTGCGACCCCCAAAAGGTCCCTTCCAGCCCTACCTTCTGAGGACTGAGCCCAGGGAGAACTAACCACTACCAAGGGTTTTCTCTGTGGCTTCCTGATCCTCCTGGCACAATTTAAAAAATTATTTCAGTTTGGCTATTTTACTTCTTAAGGATTAAAAATGAGTCTTTAAAAGTGTGGAGAAACAAACTCAAAACCTCACGTGAAATACATAGCAAAAATGAAATTCCAGTAAAATATAAGGACATTGAAACAAAGAAACAAAAATATTTGCCTGGCCTGAAGAAGATTCCTGTACAAATAATCCCCAAACTAGTTAGTGTCTACAGAAGCTGTTTTTTCATTCATTGTAAGGTAAGGTATGGTATCATTTGAAGAGAGATTTAAACAAAGTCGAACAACATACTGCTGTTTTCAGTTTTTCTCATAATGTACAAGCATTAAAATTCAAAAGAACTTGAGGTATTCCGCATGGATCTAGATACTGCTTAAGAAATATTGAAAATGTTTATTAGTGATGGTGATTTATATGATCAAGTTAAAAAATTTTATAGCATCTTCTGTGATATAACAGGTTATATATGTAACTCTCTTATAGTGTTTCAATGTGGTAATGTGAAAATTAAGGTTCATTTCCAAACCTAAGTATTTACAATTTTATTGATAATTCCCTTCTCCACATTAAAGTTAATTAAAAACTAAGAAACTACATTAATTCAAAAAAGGTTGTTTTATCTGGCATTATGTCAACAGAGTGCATATTACATGAAAATCTTGATTATAGACCATAATTAATGCTTTTCCTGGAATGAAGGCAAGGAAATTTCATGGAAAAATATGTAATCATTATGAGATGTTTTAAAAAAGCCATTTAATAAATTTGGACACTGCCTCTCTTTCAGGGGCCAACCCTGGCAGAGCTGGGGCAGGACCGTGGAAGCTGGCGGGGCAATACAAACTTGGCTGCAATGCCAAATGATGAGGACAAGACTAGGGGGTGAATAAAGGCTGAGAGCCTTCCGCCCTGAGGTTCTTGAAAAAATGGTGGCCCACACCTGTAATCCCAGCACTTTGGGAGGATTGTTTGAGATCAGGAGTTTGAGACCAGCCAGGGCAACATAGTGAGACCTCATCTTAATAAAATAAAATAATTAAATAAATATAAATATAAATTTTAATTTGGAAAAGAAGAAAAAAATGGTCTATGCTTGCTCTCTCGCTACTTCCTTGAGCTCCTGTTCACTACTCGGTCTAGGTTTGAACGCAGTTTGATTTTGGGCTAATTACTCTCAGCTCCTTTATCAATAAAGCAGAGATAACAAACATATCCCCCAAAGGTGCTTTGAAAATTGAATGCACCAAAGGCAGTCTACAGAGGTTAAGGTCGCACAGATGGAGGTTAATATCCTGATTCCCATGCTTGCTGAGTGATTCCTTAAGCTCTCTGAGCTTTAGTTCCTTAGCTGTAAGGAGATCCCTCCCCGCCTCTGGCTGAACTGGTCGGCTGGCACGGTGGCTCTGAGCTTCAGTTGCTGGAACGACCCCAGACCTGTTCTTGTACCATTCCTTTACTCACTGTTACATTCCACAGAATATTTGAGCATCTATTGTGTCTGTAAATGTGAATACACTGATAAATAATCAAATAAAATAAAACAAAGAGAATAATGATCAGTGGGAGCATTGGGTCCAGGAGGTCCTGGGCATGCTCCTTGAACTTCTCACATCCTTTCTTAACTGTCAGTGTAGGGGCTGCTGTCCCCCACCCAGGCCTGTGCTGGTTCATCCTTGCATGCTCAGCACTGAGGCAGCACCCCTGACCTAGGTGGCTGCTCAGTAAATGTGTATAGAATGAATGAATCCTTTCTATGGTAGGCTATAGGTTTAAGAGAGCTGAACTTTGGGGCCAGAAACTGTTCAGACTCAGAAAAATTTACAGAGGTTCAAATTGGTTTCAAGTAATAATGACCCCTACCTAGCCTTTAAGAGGCAGCCTCTTCCGGGGTCACCTCCTTTCTGAGGCCTTCTGTTGTTTCCATGGCTCACAAATCCATTTTTCTCTTACCTCTTTCAGCATTTGCCATCCATAGTGGACAACATTTGATACTGACTACATGATTCTTCCTTGCCCATGTCTAACTATTGCTCTCTAGCGTCCTATAAGCTCCTGGTCTTATCTGAGATGGCTCTGAAGTTTCCTGCATTCACATCATTTTGATTTTGCTTAAAACTTTTGAGTTTGGGGCATCATCTCCAAAAATAGTTTAACTTCTCTAAGCCTCCATTTTCTCTTTTATCTAATGGAGATAAAAATACCTACCTGAGAAGGTTGACCACATGAACTGACTCATTCATTCAGAAAGTATTTTTCCAGCATCTACTATGTGCCAGCCACTGTTCTAGGTGCTTGGAATAGATCTGTGAGCAAAAGAGAAAAAATAACCTCTTCATTCATAGATTGTACATTCTAGTTAGGAGTGGCAGGCAGGTGATAGATATAAAATGTAAGACAATGTTAATAGTATGTTAAGCAGTGATAAAACCTACAAAGAAAAACAGAGGAGGAGATGGATGATGGAAAGACTGACCACAAATTAGCAACTTAAAAATATCATGGAAATATTTGTTTATTATTATTATTATTTTTTTTTTTTTTTTTTTTGAGACGGAGTCTCGCTCTGTCACCCAGGCTGGAGTGCAGTGGCGGGATCTCGGCTCACTGCAAGCTCCGCCTCCCGGGTTCACGCCATTCTCCTGCCTCAGCCTCCCAAGTAGCTGGGAATACAGGCGCCCGCCACTACGCCCGGCTAATTTTTTATATTTTTAGTAGAGACGGGGTTTCACCGTTTTAGCCGGGATGGTCTCGATCTCCTGACCTCGTGATCCGCCCGCCTCGGCCTCCCAAAGTGCTGGGATTACAGGCATGAGCCACCGTGCCCGGCCTATTATTATTTTTTATTTTATTTATTTACTTAGTTTTGAGATGGAGTCTTGCTCTGTCACTCAGGCTGGAGTGCCGTGGCACGACCTTGGCTCACTGCAACCTCCGCCTCCTGGGTTCAAGTGATTCTCCTGTCTCAGTCTCCTGAGTAGCTGGAATTACAGGTGTGCACCACCACATCCAGCTAATTTTGGTACTTTTAGTAGAGATGGGTTTTTGCCATGTTGGCCAGGCTGGTCTCGAACTCCTGATCTCAGGTGATCCGCCTGCCTTGGCCTCCCAAAATGCTGGGATTACAGGTGTGAGCCACCGTGCCCAGCCTATTAGTTTATTTTTAAAATCTATACTAACAAAAATAAAGCAATCATCAATTCAGTACACTCTCATAAGCTGCCCTAAACTTCCACAAAGGCAGCATCCAGCACTCCCACATGTGTTGGCCTTGGCGTTGATTTCTCCATGGCGATTTTCAGAAATGAGAATGCTGTGTCTGCGGTCAGAGATGAACACATTCTTGTTGGATTGAAAAGAAAGCAGATACAAAAGGAAATGGAGAAACATCTGGCTGTTCCCAGTCCTTCTCTGCTGGGTCAGAACAAACTCACACATCAGTCAGGGGTTGTTTTTCATGAACAGAATGGCTAGTGGTGGCTTTTCATTGAATTAGGAACTGGGAGGGGCTAATGATCCAGATGAGTGGGGTTGAACTGGGAGGGGCTAATGATCCAGATGAGTGGGGTTGACTTCTAGGACATTTCCAATCCAGACACTCACAATAAAGTATGAGGTAACCTCCTGGAGAATTCAGGAGGCCTCCTCCAATTCTCCTCCAATATGGTAAGATTCTTTGACCCCAATTTCTTTGGGCATTGAACAGGTCAATAATTATGATAACTCAGAATGGGGATTCTTCATCTACCATGTAGGAAAGACCATTTGTGATTTTATCTAACCCAGAATTTGGCGTTATGTAGTTGCCGTGTCTGTTTGTGTGTTCTCTTCAAGTGGTGGCAAATTATTCTTAGCATGAACTGGGGCATTTGTTCACCAAATTCTCCTTCAGCTCTTGACCTGTGCCTGGCACAAGAAAGACATCCTACTAATTCTTGCCCTCGTGAAGCTTTTATTCTGGTGAAGAAGACAGGCATTTTTAAGTGAAGGATTGCAATATTGCTTGGTAAGTGCAGTGTGTCCAGAGTGGATGACAGAGATAGGATGTGAGGGGGAAGAAGTAGGCAGGACCTAGATGATGAATGGAGTCCTAAGTCCTGTTAACAGAGTAGGGAATGTTTCAGCAGTGGAGTGAGAGAACTGGCTTTGCACTGGAAGGGTCACTCTGCCTGTGGAGTCGAGTTTGGAATGGAAAGGCAAGCCTCTTAAGGAAGGAGATGAGTTAGGAGGCTAGTGAAGCTATTATACTGGAATACAGAAAATTGTGCATGTCCTTCAACCCAGAGTGTTCAACTTTAATGTATTTAATACATTTTTGATTGTTTTAACCTCTGGACTTGAAAACATTGTCCAATATTTTGACAGATCATAGTTTTGTTATGTTCCAGGTTTTTTTTTTTTTGCCGTATTCATTTTCTGCCTTAGGCCCTAGATGTCTTAGCTGGTCATATCTCTACCACTGGAGAGTTGAGTTGCCATGGATTATTTCCCTGATCCTGATTAATTCGATTCCAATTCACTCTGCAAACGTGCACTGAGGGCCTGCCAAGTGCCCCATCCCATCCCAGGTGCTGCTGATATGATGACAAGTATGAAGTGGTCCCCTGGGGATGTGAATTTCTGTTTTGAGTCAATGGAGAATTAATAGGAAAACTTTGGACAAGCATCAAATTCAGTTAAATGAAATCAGAAAGTGTTGTACCTGTGGTTCTCAATGATCCCTCATAACAACCCTCTGAGGGAGATGTGCTTTAAATTGCTTTGGAGAAGCCAATATTGATGCCTAGAGCTGTGAGGACACTTGCACAAGGCTGCAGTTAGGTTTTATCAATGAGGTGTGAATCCAGGCCCCCGGACCCAGTCAAAGATCATGGATGGAAAGAGTTCAGCAGGTGCCTGGGTGGGGAGCACAGGGCTGGCCTAAGTGTGCTTCTGTCTGGGATCTCCATGTAAGTTGGGATACTACCCAGGGAGTTGCTTGTCTAGGTCCCAGCGGGAACGATGAAAACAATTTCAATAAGGCCATGACAGTGAAGAATCCCCAGATGTTTCACCCTGAAAGCACTGTTTATTTCTGTCTTCTCCCAGTCTGGGGGCCCTGGAGCCACCTGGTAAGGACCACACCAACCACAGTTCAACCCATACATATGTTTACATGGGGTCCTCTCTCAGGTGAGCCAGGCTCCATGGGTCAGTGAGACAGAAGAGGCTGGCCCTGCCTTTCTGGATAGACTCCCGCTGAGCTCTGAGCTCTGAGATGAGCTGGCCCAGGAGATTCAGGGACATCACCGACCTCCCTAGAGACCAGAGCTGGCCAGGGATGCCTGTGTGTCCCCCGACTCTGAGGAGGTGGAATCTGGATGGGCGTTTTACTGGAACGTTGCAGCAAGAATCAAGCCTGGAACTGAAAGACTCACTCTTACCATCCCCAGTGCCTCCAGATCCTGTGGGACAATGTGATTCTGATGTGAGTAGCAGCAGGAGGGAAGGGAGATCCTCTCCCCGGCTAGTGACACATGGGAATGGTCCACATCAGTGACAAGGACAAACTCTCCTAGGGAGAGTAGGGAACATGGGTCCTGATGCGTGGTGTTTGGGGTTTCAAGGGATGCAAGAGGCCTCCAGGAGGCTGGGATGAGCTGGGCTTGGCACTGCTTGGAGAAGGTTCTGGAGCCTAGTGCAATCAAAGATGGAAGATGAGGAGCTGCTCTTAGACACAAAGCCAGGGGATTACCAGGAGATTGCCATTGTCCAGCGTATTCTTGGGAGAAGGGAAAATTGGAAGGAGTGAGTGAACCCCCAGGTTGGCAGCCAGAGAAGGATATGGACGCTTGAGGAACAGCAATGCTGAGCGACTCTATTGAGCCCCCTTTTACTGACGTCCCAAGGAGACATCAGGGACAAACATGTTGGAAGGTGTTGAGGAAGGACAAACGGAACCACCACTGAGATGTGTTCATTTATTAGCTTTTGAGAGTTTAAATGGAAATATCTTCCCGTTTCTGTCCTGTAGGGAGAGGTACACTGCGCTGAGCAAACACTTTCTGTTTCCGAAATAGACTCATTGTCTGTCTGCATGGGGAGGAACTCCTGGTGATGACCGGTTTCCTCACTGCTGCAGAAGTTCATCTTCAGGAAAGGAGTGGTTTAAAAATGGATCAGAACTTGCACAGACTCATGGTCTAGGACAGTCGGGAAGGCCCCGCTGATGGATCCATTAGCTCAACACTTGATTTCACACAGGAGAAAATGGAGCCCAGTGGAAGGAAATGACCTGCTCAACATCATGTAGCAGGTTGGTGGGACACCCAGGGCTGGCACAGGGACGTTCCTTAGTCCATTTCTTTCTTCCCCTCTAGGTTCCTGATTGTCCTGGGGTGCTTGATTCTGGCTGTCCTGACCACATTCAAGGAGTATGAGACTGTCTCGGGAGACTGGCTTCTGTTACTGGTAAGATTGCATTCTGGGGTAAATGCTTCTGGATCAGTGCCTCTCCATATGCTCTTCCATGCAGGAGACATTTGCTATTTTCATCTTTGGAGCCGAGTTTGCTTTGAGGATCTGGGCTGCTGGATGTTGCTGCCGATACAAAGGCTGGCGGGGCCGACTGAAGTTTGCCAGGAAGCCCCTGTGCATGTTGGGTAAGTCCTGACCCTGAGCCTCCCAGCCTCCTTTCCCTCCCACTCTGTCTGTCCTCTCTCCCAGACATCTTTGTGCTGATTGCCTCTGTGCCAGTGGTTGCTGTGGGAAACCAAGGCAATGTTCTGGCCACCTCCCTGCGAAGCCTGCGCTTCCTGCAGATCCTGCGCATGCTGCGGATGGACCGGAGAGGTGGCACCTGGAAGCTTCTGGGCTCAGCCATCTGTGCCCACAGCAAAGTAAGTGTGGTGGAGAAACTGCAGGACCACATCCACTTTTCATGTCCACTGTTCATTCTTTCAGGAACTCATCACGGCCTGGTACATCGGTTTCCTGACACTCATCCTTTCTTCATTTCTTGTCTACCTGGTTGAGAAAGACGTCCCAGAGGTGGATGCACAAGGAGAGGAGATGAAAGAGGAGTTTGAGACCTATGCAGATGCCCTGTGGTGGGGCCTGGTGAGTCACTACCTTGGAGGCCAATTCTGTGAGGTACTCCATGTCTGAACTCTTCTCTCTTCAGATCACACTGGCCACCATTGGCTATGGAGACAAGACACCCAAAACGTGGGAAGGCCGTCTGATTGCCGCCACCTTTTCCTTAATTGGCGTCTCCTTTTTTGCCCTTCCAGCGGTAAGTACCTTTGATATATGACATCCCCAATGGGGGCTGACTGCCTGCCTGCCTCTCCCTCCAGGGCATCCTGGGGTCCGGGCTGGCCCTCAAGGTGCAGGAGCAACACCGTCAGAAGCACTTTGAGAAAAGGAGGAAGCCAGCTGCTGAGCTCATTCAGGTCTGTCTGCCTGGGAATGAACTGGAATGGGAACTCATTGTTGCCCCTCTTTTCTGCCCCTCAGGCTGCCTGGAGGTATTATGCTACCAACCCCAACAGGATTGACCTGGTGGCGACATGGAGATTTTATGAATCAGTCGTCTCTTTTCCTTTCTTCAGGCAAGTGGGGACTCACCTGAATGCTCAGGGCGTGCTTTATTTTTTCTCCCTCTTCTCTTTCTAGGAAAGAACAGCTGGAGGCAGCATCCAGGTAAGTTTCTGATTATGAATTCCCTTCTTCACAGGAAAATTGTTCACTTTTGCTTATTTTGTAGCCAAAAGCTGGGTCTCTTGGATCGGGTTCGCCTTTCTAATCCTCGTGGTAGCAATACTAAAGGAAAGCTATTTACCCCTCTGAATGTAGATGCCATAGAAGAAAGTCCTTCTAAAGAACCAAAGCCTGTTGGCTTAAACAATAAAGAGCGTTTCCGCACGGCCTTCCGCATGAAAGCCTACGCTTTCTGGCAGAGTTCTGAAGGTAATGCCTTTTTATCTCCCTCCCTGTCTCTTGCCTGCCGTTCATATGTGTGTCTCCCTCCCAGATGCCGGGACAGGTGACCCCATGGCGGAAGACAGGGGCTATGGGAATGACTTCCCCATCGAAGACATGATCCCCACCCTGAAGGCCGCCATCCGAGCCGTCAGGTAATGCCCCCACGGTCCCACCTGTGCCTGTGGGATGCACAAATGCCTCTACTTTGCCTTGCAGAATTCTACAATTCCGTCTCTATAAAAAAAAATTCAAGGAGACTTTGAGGCCTTACGATGTGAAGGATGTGATTGAGCAGTATTCTGCCGGGCATCTCGACATGCTTTCCAGGATAAAGTACCTTCAGACGAGGTGAGACAGTCACATCTGGAGGGACTGCGCTCAATTTAATCCCTGCTCTGTTTGTTTCTTTCAGAATAGATATGATTTTCACCCCTGGACCTCCCTCCACGCCAAAACACAAGAAGTCTCAGAAAGGGTCAGCATTCACCTTCCCATCCCAGCAATCTCCCAGGTGGGGCCAGTGGACATGGACTGATGGGCCAGATGATCTTATAGAAGTGTTCGCTTCTTCTTAGGAATGAACCATATGTAGCCAGACCATCCACATCAGAAATCGAAGACCAAAGCATGATGGGGAAGTTTGTAAAAGTTGAAAGACAGGTAAGTCTTTTCTTCCTCTCACCAAAAACTGGAGTGGTAATTCACAGCTCCTTTGATTTTCCAGGTTCAGGACATGGGGAAGAAGCTGGACTTCCTCGTGGATATGCACATGCAACACATGGAACGGTTGCAGGTGCAGGTCACGGAGTATTACCCAACCAAGGGCACCTCCTCGCCAGCTGAAGCAGAGAAGAAGGAGGACAACAGGTATTCCGATTTGAAAACCATCATCTGCAACTATTCTGAGACAGGCCCCCCGGAACCACCCTACAGCTTCCACCAGGTGACCATTGACAAAGTCAGCCCCTATGGGTTTTTTGCACATGACCCTGTGAACCTGCCCCGAGGGGGACCCAGTTCTGGAAAGGTTCAGGCAACTCCTCCTTCCTCAGCAACAACGTATGTGGAGAGGCCCACGGTCCTGCCTATCTTGACTCTTCTCGACTCCCGAGTGAGCTGCCACTCCCAGGCTGACCTGCAGGGCCCCTACTCGGACCGAATCTCCCCCCGGCAGAGACGTAGCATCACGCGAGACAGTGACACACCTCTGTCCCTGATGTCGGTCAACCACGAGGAGCTGGAGAGGTCTCCAAGTGGCTTCAGCATCTCCCAGGACAGAGATGATTATGTGTTCGGCCCCAATGGGGGGTCGAGCTGGATGAGGGAGAAGCGGTACCTCGCCGAGGGTGAGACGGACACAGACACGGACCCCTTCACGCCCAGCGGCTCCATGCCTCTGTCGTCCACAGGGGATGGGATTTCTGATTCAGTATGGACCCCTTCCAATAAGCCCATTTAAAAGAGGTCACTGGCTGACCCCTCCTTGTAATGTAGACAGACTTTGTATAGTTCACTTACTCTTACACCCGACGCTTACCAGCGGGGACACCAATGGCTGCATCAAATGCATGCGTGTGCGTGGTGGCCCCACCCAGGCAGGGGCTTCCCACAGCCTCTTCCTCCCCATGTCACCACAACAAAGTGCTTCCTTTTCAGCATGGTTTGCATGACTTTACACTATATAAATGGTTCCGCTAATCTCTTCTAGGATACACATTTATCTGCTGTTCTTACTTTTAATCACGATTGGACCAGTACAGGGAGAAATTACTGATGAGCCATGCTATTTGTCTGTTTGGTTGGCTGGTTTGGGTTTTGGTTTGGTAAGCAGAGAAAGTAGTTTAAGTTATTTCTAGGATCACTGCCCTCTTGTGTAAAACGCTCCAGCAATTAACTGTTTTTGAAAGCAAGGAAATAATTTTCTCAACAAAACCACATTGTGTATCAGTGGGGCTGCCTACTGAGCTAACATTAGGAAAGGAATGAGATAGTCATTGTGTCTCTAAAACAAAGAATTTAAACAAATATTTAAGGCAAAACCTTTTAAAAGCTCTCCAAAAGACCTCACTTGGCCTGATGTTACTTAGTATCATGCCTCAGTTTCCTTATCTGTAAAAAGTGGTGGTAATCCCAAGTGTAGCATTTCTGATGAGTTATGAATTGGCAGGGAGAAAACACACACACACACACACACACACACACACACACACACATACACAAAGTTAAAATAGTTTCCAATTTATGTAGCCAAGGACAATGGAATTTATCAGAAGTGAAGTGCCCCTCTGGGCAGGAGCTGAGTTCAGTGCCTTTAAAATGAATTTCCAACTCTCATTTCTTCCCATGATACTGAAGTACAAAATATCCATCTAAAATAGAAATTAAAGTCAAGAAGGCACACAGAAATTTTCTAGTCCAAGGACTTCCTTTTATAAATGAAGAATCTTAGGCTCAGGTAAAGTGACATACCCAGAGTCACTCAGTTGTCCCATAGAGAACCAGGACTCAAAAGTCAGGTCTGCCCACTCTCCCTGACCTTGTTTCCCCTCACCACACCATTCTTCCATTTATATAATGCATCCTAGAGATTGTGTCAAGATATATGACTTTGTGTCGCGTGGAAAGCACCCAGTTTATCCAGCAGGAGGGGGATTTCCACTTTTATTGCAAAACATGCTTGCTTGATGCAATGCATTTCAGATCTAGAAAAAAATAATGCAAGCAAGCTACATTTACAGATGTGTAAACAGGCAAAATTTCCAGAACCGTCCAATTTTACTTTTCCAAATTTATGGAACCAACCCAGATTTTTTAAATGAAAATACTAAAACCATATGTAACCGTAAGACAAGCTAAAATGTAAGCAGACAGCCTGGGAAGCACTGCCCTACTGTACAGGTGTGATATTAAGCACAAGCCATCCTCTGGCCTCTTATGAGATGTTGTTATTCTCTGAAAAACTTTGATGGAAAAGGTTTCTGTTAGGCTTAGACTGAATTAGCTAAATGACCATGCCACAGTATTATTGTATCACTCTTCTCACACACCTAGGCACTGGTTGTGGATAGTTGCCATGGTGACAATCAAGATAATCCAGATGACCTAAACAAATGTCTGTATGCAGCTGACACTGCTATTCTCCCTCACAGTCTTGTCAAGAGCCACAGTAGCTATGGCAGACATTTGGTTGATGGTTTCATCATTTCCTAATACGAGAGTCTGGCACTATGTTGGAGAGAGGAATCACTTCCTCAGAGATAGGTTCCTTTCAACTCACATGTCAACAGTTACTGTACAAAAAGCTCAGAATACAGTAATGATTAGAGCTTGACCCCTGACTTTAGGAACTTAGAACCAAAGCCCAAAGTCCCAGGCCAAGGGCAGACATTGTGAGCAGCAGAAGGGTGTTTTTTATGGAGAGCCCCATAAATGGATGGGTGTAGACCTTGAAGTCTGAGATGGGAAATATACCAGAATGCTCAATGCATCAGACATGAAGCCCCACGGGCTTCCATTTGACATGCTGGCAATCTGAAGGACAAAGGGCATGGGTTATTTGGGCCTTTTCCCCACTCCTTCAATATGGCTGAAAGTGCCAGTGGGGATTACAACCTAAGAAACCCTATGCCCCTTCCTGAGGGCTTGATTATTGAATCCTGATCTTCCTGGAATCTTTCACTTGAGATGATCACCTGCCTAACATCCAACATGTTACTATGCTCTTCTTTATGTACATGAGTTACTGGAAACCAACAATAAAGGAGAGTGAGTCATACTCTCCACATATGCGCCAATTAATTTTTTAACTTACTTATTAGTATTCTTGAAGAACTTACTATCTTAAGTATTTTACCAATAGATGATGCATTTTCCAGCAACTCAATGGAGTTCTACCTTAAAGTATTTACCATTGATCCAAAATTGGAGGAACTACCTTAGATTCTTTTAATAACCTAGAAAGGATTGGAGCTTGTATTATTTCCTAAACCATAGGCAGGCAGTCTAGCTTCCCTGCTGGATCATAAGACCAGGACAGCAGAGATTGGGTTTGTATTGATCAGTAGTAGGGAAGTATTGATTGTCTAACATCTAGTAAGTTGTCTTTATCAGTATAGACATAGACAAAATACATGTTTTATGAATGAATAAATAATAAGAACCTTAAGAGCTGTTTTTTTCCCATTTAAGAAAACAAAAAGGAAAAGAGAAAAATGATCTTCTGGAATAACTCTGCTTTGATATTCTCCTTTTGTTCCCCAAAAAATATATTCCAGAAAGGCAAACCAAACCTGCTCAAGTTGCCTATGCACAGACAATCTCAACAATATGGCTCACAGTGAGCAAGCAGAAATTCAGGGTCTGGAATTGAATGTGAGTTATGGGAAGAAACAGTGTGTGCTTTCACAAAGATCCTTTTGTCAGACAAGGGAACAGCATGATAATCCAATGGAACTGGTTAACATGACCCAAGATGACATGACCACAGATATACTAGTCGTTCTGAAACTTGCCCAAGAAATTGCAATCGTTTCAGCAGAACTCCATGAAATATTGACAAATTAATTCCATCATCAAACTAGGAGTGATATTATCAGGTAAAACTATGATCTCATGTATGTATTTGGTCTTTCTGGGTCACAATGTGACATGAAAAATTTTAAAGGTCATATTTTAGCAAGATCAAAATGAATTAGATAAATCAACTTCACAAATGTTAAGCGAAACATGATCCTATTGAGCTGAGAAAGAAGTACTTGAGATCGTTTGAGTTTTGACTATCAAATGTCAGCACAAAAGCAAATATCAAAAGCTTAAGAAAAAAATTATTTCAGGAAAAGAAAAACACATCAAATTGAGAAAGTGTTGTTGAATAACTTTGTTTTTAGAACTGGAAATTTAGGCTTATTAGACATGACATTGATATTACAAAGCCCTAGTTTTCATGAAAACATAACTAGATAACCCCAAGGTGTATAGGTTAAAATGAACTAATTAATCAACAATTATGCATCCTGTGTCTATTTTGTGCAAGGTACTTCCTAGACACTGTAGTTTGAAAGAATAATTTCCTGTAGAAAAACCTAATCTAATAGGACCTACTCATAATTTGGCAAAATCATCCTCATAATTCCATGCTACTGAAATGGGGGTGTAATAAAGAAAAAATCATTTGTTTATTCATTTAACAGGGTTTATTAAGCACCAATATATGCCCAGAACTTTGCAGTGCACTGGAAGTTCAGAGATAAGAAAACCACAGTTTCTGCCATCAAAATGCTAGGAATCTAGAGGTCTCAAACATCAGAGGTCCCTTCAAACTATGTCTACCAGGAAAATAAAATACCTGATTTCATCCCTGCAAACAACTCTATACAGACAGAAATGCTTCCTAGCTTGGAAACTATAGAAAATTGAACATGAAAATGAGAGCAAAGGTTCTACATCAAAATGGCAATGATCCAATCAGCCCAGTCAAGGCTGAGTGGGTTGAATGGGGACTTCGAGTTTGGATTCAATGCTTTGAACTTCATAGCTCCAGAGAAGCTGTGCAAAAAGGGGGGATTCTAGGGAATCTGAGGAAGATTGTTGGAGAAACCAGCTTTCTTCTTGTCTCCTAATCCCTGCTAAGATTGATACCAGTCAAGGAGCTGAGTTACTTTCATTTCATTATGTTGACCAAGAGAAGCTTATGATACAGACTATGACACAGCACCTATTTCAAGAGAAAGATGTTACTCTACTTATGGGAACCTGCAGATCAAATTCTCCTGGGGCAAGAGAAGAAATTTGTTCAGCAGCCTAAGAAGTCAACTGTACTTTGGACAGTGCTGCCAAACACACCCCAGGATTCTCCCACCCCTGTGCTTTCCCAGAAGATGCCACATAGCTGGTATTTGGTTTTCATGAATAACCAAAGATTCTTCTTTGCTTCCTGAACCCCAGGCATCCTTAGGAATTTGCTTCATGTCCTCACTTGTCCTTGAAGGCTTGTTTTTCAGGATGAACTTTTAAAGTCTAAGTTGTTTATATTCAAATCAACCCAATGCTATTGTTGCTGATATTAAACCATTCCAAACTGAGCCAACTGGCCCCTAAACAAGCCAGCAGGCAGCCCCTCACTAATGCCCAGTTTAGAACATGTTAGGACCAGGCTATCTGCATAGCTTTAGTGGTTTTAGAAGCCAGTAATGGCAGTGTAAAAGAGGAATCATACAGAGATGACCTGGAAGAAAATTTGAGTTTCAGCACATTCAAAAGCATTTGACTCTTCTGCCGTGTTTTGATTTTCAAGTGAGACAATCAATGTACACACAAAGCCTCTAGTACAATGACTGATGCATACTAGGGACTGTTATTTATGTTATTTTTTTACAGTATGCATGGACTTCATTGTCTCAGTCTTTGGTGTTACTTATAAACTCTAAATTTACACCAAAAAAATTTTTTTTCAGAAAAAGAATCGTGGAGAAACAATCCTAATTATTAAATCAAATGCTTTCACAATTGCTTTTTAAATAAGTACATCTCTGCAAATAAAAATGCTTGCTCTTGTCTACCACAATAAAGAACAGAAGGAATCTTGGAATGAAGAGAGGCAGGAATGTTGGATCTCAGTGGCTGAGTTGTGGCAATTCCATTGGACATATAGTACCAGATGTTGCACCATCTGGATGATGTGTAGGAGATAAAGCCAAATTGCAAAAATAAAAGACTCATGATTTCCCAAGGAAAGTCAACTGTGCATGGTGGCTATCAGACAACACCCTAGCAATGAATGGGGGAACTTGCAGAAGAAAGAGTTAATGCTTGCTTAAACCTTCCCTGGGGAGATTTGTTCCCAGGCTTTCACGGCTTTAACCTCAGCAACCCTGTAAGAAAATTGTGATTCATATTTTGATTTGTTATCATAGATGCAAAGAGACATAATTTCATGGATTCTAAGATACACAGAGCAAGAAGAGATTTTGATCACCCAGAACAACCACCTGTCTTTTTAGATCAAGAAGCAGAAGCTCAGAGCAAAGAACATCACACCACGTCCCTCAGTGATTGAAGCAGTGATTGAGTCACAGAATAAATCTGGAACTCAGGTCTTCTGATCTTTGCTCCAGATGTTAGAGACAAAACTAAAAGTAAAATACCAAGTGAAATCAAAGCATCACGATTGAGCCCAGAACATGAAAAAGAACTTCCTGGCCCACTTGAGAAACTGTTAAACCGGACATACCTTTGGGGACTTCTTCCCTTCTCTGGAATAAGATTGATGTTTCCATGCTGTGAAAGACGATGATGTTCCTTCTCCCAGATTCCTGCTGTCTTCAAAAGGCCTAGCAAAAACCACTGCTGCTGGGTGCAGTTGAGAAAGGGAATGAAGAACAATCCCATGGCCATGCAGGCACTCCTCCCCTCCACCTCTCTGCCCTCCACCCCTCTGCCCTCTCCTACCTTGTTCCTTCTTGGTCCTGCCATGTTTGGACTGGTTCACCTTTTTGGCCCATCACTTGGGCTCATTCAGCAACAGTCATGCCTTAGGTTGCATCCTCATCTATAGGCCAATTAAACAGGGTTTCTTCTTGATAAATCCCTATGGTTTTGATTTTAGGAAGTCAGGCATGATTTCTTTTGGGATCTATATGACCCAAAGTGGCCAGTTTTACCAAAGGTGTCCCTTTGCACTGGGATCTCTGGGTCTCATTTGAACACAGCTTGGGTCCTCTTGCCTTGTCCCAGAGAATCCCCATGTTGTCAGGACATAAGCAGATACTCTAGGGCCTTCACCAAAAGCTACAAAGAAGCAGACAGGACTCAACTTAGGACATCTTATGGTTATGTAACTAAGAGATTATTTTAGGAAGTAAACAGGCCTCTGTTGGCTCAAATGAACATCTTCATTGTTAGTTTCCACTTACATTGTTCTCGGGATAAATCGGCCAGAATTTGGCAGGGCTCCCCAGCAGTCCTTGTGAATCCCTGTGGTAGGATGTTTCAGTTCTCCTGAGTCAGGCTGAAGTGAAAGCTCCTAAGAGATATTCAGAAAGAAGGATGGTCAAGTTCTAGAACAACAATAGTTGGCCCAGTAATTTTAAAGATTGTCATTCTACCTAAGCCTTCATCCTCCAGATAGCACTGTTATGGGCTTAAAATAAGCTTCAAGGGAAATAATGAATTTCTTTGACACCGCCAAAAATCGGCTGTATATAAGAATAACTTGAGAATGGCTTACAATGAGGTAGTCAAAAGCCCAGCTCAGTGCTCAGGAATGTATTTGTAATTCCTCTTAGACTTGTCGAATGGACTGCAATTTGATACCTAAGAGTAATAAAAAATGAGACCATATTTTATGTTAATGTTCCCTTCTCTTCCTCTGCCCACAAAAGTGAGGTCAGGGAAGGGGAGAGAAACTTATCCTAAGCACTCCTTATGAGTTGCTTGTGACATGATAGCTCTCTCTAAAGTTCATGCAATCCTCATCGCAACCCCATGAGGGAGATGTTATTGTCTCCATCTTATAGATGAGGAAACTGAAGACAAGACCTTGTCAAAGGTCACACATTGTAAGAAGTAGAGCTGCATATTCAACCAAAGCCCGTGTACCTGGAAAGCTCATTCTCTCTCCCCCTTCTTCCTCTCAAATCAGGCCCTAGCTCCTCCACAATGCTTCGGGCTTCTACGTTCACTCAGCTTTACAGTAAAATGATCACAGACCCATGAGTTCCCTGGAGAGTAGAGTGATGCCTGGGTCAGCTGTTCCTCTTGTCTGTTCAGCAGGTCCTTTGAGTGGCTTCACAATCCAGCTGTCAGTGGCAGAAAATAATGCCTCATAAATTATTCACCTGGTTCACATTGGAATCCATTAGCTCTCGGGGCTTGGTGTGGCTGCAGATCATCCACAAGTGCCCCTTGTTCTCTGCCCCCAAGGAGCTCCTGTCATTGTTTTTAACCAAACAAGTTCAAATATCTCCACGTCTCTGCTGACTCTGGTCTTTTGTCTCTAGACTGTACCTTTATTTCTGAGCTCTGAAATTCTGCAGAAACAGGTGAGTCTATAAAAACATTCTGTGGGAGGCCAAAAGCTCAGAACAGTTGTGTCTCTCTTTCTCAGTATTAAAAGATCAAGGTTTCCCATGGAAGCCAACCTGATCTGGTAATTGGGCCCTTCTATACCCCTCTGAATACTTTTCCAAGGAGGGGGCAGTTCCCACCCCCATAGTTCCCCTGAGGGTTAAGAGTCCAGGTGGTGGCCAAGTTGCAAGATTTGGGGCAGCCATTTTGCCAAGGATCAGAGATTTGCTGTTGGAGAGGTGAAGTCGGCTCTGTGCCATCCTGAAAAATCAACTTAGAAAGATAGGTGGACTTCATCAGATTTGTCAGTCCTTCCTTGTTTTAAAGAGAAAAATGATCTCTGCCTTGCTTCAGATAGGATATGGCTATTTTTTTTCCTTCTTTTTCTAATGTAGCAGTGATGGAAAACACCAGTCTTTGAAGAACAAATGGAGGTTCCCAGTGACATGAATCCATTATATTTGATTTTGGATTGTATTTTTTAACCCCTTTTTATGGCATAGAATTCTGGTGCCTTGCTCCCTGGGTTTGTCTCTGTGCTACGAGTAGGCTTTCTTCACATTCTGGCTTACAGGGGAACACAACTATTCCACAAGTGGCCTTTAGTGCTCTTTATAATATGATTTCCTGTAATTTTTAAACTGTATGTGTAATTTATATTCTGGCTCTGTCCAATATTTGAACAACTTTAATAGGTTGATTTCCATATATATTATGCAAATAATTCTTACCTGATTTTTTATGTTCTATCTTAAATAAATACTGCACCACTTATTAATAAATAGACATTTCAGTGATTATGTGGAGGAATGTTATTTGCTTCAGAACA